AGAAGGAAGGAAGGAAGGGAGGAAGGCAGGCAGGCAGTCAAGGAAGGAATGAAAGAGAAAGAAAAAAGTAAAATTATTTGTACTTGCATGTTTCAAAAAATCATTGCAGGGACTTGGTGGAAAATAAGTGGATGGGTTTGTGAGTTTGGGATGAGAGGGTTAGGAGATGTAACTTGATAACTTCCTAGATTTGAGATAAGCACGTATTCTAATATAACTTCTTTGGCTGTGATGCACTGAGGATCAGCTGAGGGATACCTCAGCTGTTTCCTATCCTGAATAAAAGTTCCTGGAGTAAGAGGAAAAGAGTGTCCAACATGGTAAAGAATGTCAATTTATCCCTACCCTTTCATTGCCCCTACTTTCTTTTAAACTTGCATATTAATCATTTGATACTGTTTTTGGGTGAGATAAATACTTGCTTCCCGCAATAGGTGACAGATGAAAGGATTTTATTGTCATATACTAAGAGTGGCATCAGCAGATAAGTGGAACTGTACCTAATTACTGCCAGAAAAGGCAGTTCAGGGTGAACTCCTTTAAAACAAAAATTATCACCCTTTGTATAATTTCTCTAACATCAAATTGACTTATATCCAAGAATCACAGAGCGGATCAAATCATTCAGTTCTTTGGGACTATAATTAACATCCAATTCAACTTAGAAGGTTCATAAGGAAATTCCGCGGCTCAAAATTAGGCGTTAGGTGGGCATTTTACTGAGGGTTTTTTCCCTACGGCCACATGAACAATAAGTAACCCGTCCTTTAAACATTTTTCACACTAAACATTATGCCATGTTCCAAGGCACAGACCATTGCAGCCTCCGTCCCCTCAGCGGCGTAAACACTTGGAATGGGCATGCTGCCCCGTTACTTAGTATTGAGAAGTGGTCACTTTTTGCTCTTCTTAGGTGAGTGTAAGCGACTGCCTTCCCCACTTTAGGTGAACCCCAGGACTTGGAGCGTCTGTGGGTGCTCCTCTAATGGGGACAACTCCTCCCTTCCGACTCCATCGCAGAGAACCCAAAGTTCGAAACCAACAGAACGAAAAGCAACGAAGCACACTTAAAGTGAGGAACCCGGCAAGCGGCGAAATTCTTGCTGAAGAGAAGAAAAAGCGAAAGGTTTTCCGCTGCAACCAATCAGATGAGAGGATTCTTGGCACGCCCCTTTCTATCTACCAATCAACATCTAGCTCAATGGGGCAGTCCATTGCCACAGGGAAAGGGCTTGGTGCAGCTTCCCTCACAACACACACGTCATTCTAGGCCATTCCACGAACTGTGCTCAAAAGAGGAAAACAGTGCAACAGTTCCAAAGCTGATCAGTCTCGTGGTGAGCAGCGAAACTATAGACTTCTCTAACAAAACCATGGATTCTAGGAGGGACTGGGAAAGAGAAAAACGAATTCTGGAAGGCAAACTACAACTCCCAAAGGCCCTTGCGCGGACTCAGCGCGCGAGGGACGAAGGGCGGTCCACTGTAAGGGGAAATGCTGAGGATCAGGATATGGGGCGGCAGTGGCGGCTGCAGGAGGCGGGCGTGGACGAGCCGGTGGCTGCAGCGGCGGCGGTCCCCGGAGTCCTGTGAAGCGCCCCTGTCCGCGCCTCTGTGGGGCCCTCAGAGAGGGCTGCCAGGACGCGAGCCACTGAGGAGCCGCTCAGCCAGCGCCATAGCCCTTAGGACTATCGGTCACATTCTCGCGCTCCTGCTCCGGCTCCTCCATCTTGGCCTCGGCAGTGGCGGCTGCCGGGAGGATGTGCCGCCTTCTGGCAGGGGGAAGAAGGAGGAGAAGATGAAGAAGCACCGGCGGGCCTTGGCCCTGGTCTCCTGCCTCTTTCTGTGCTCTCTGGTCTGGTGAGTAGCCGCGACGACAAGGGAGTTCCCGTTCTGTTTGTTGGTGGTGGTGGGTGTTTTACAGGCTTCCCAGCTGGCGTGTATGTTGTAAAGAGAGTTCTTCAGCTTCAGCGTCATCATATTACTCTCAAGATGACAACTGCGCACTAGAAAATGAAGATGTACAATTCCAGAAAAAGGTGCCTTAAATAAAGTTAACATTATAATTTGTATTTAATTTAGCTGACTTGTTTTTTTAAACAGAATACAGAGTCAAAAAAGTTAAGTCCACCGGTGGTGGAGACACTCCCTACAGTTGATTTGCATGAAGAGTCTTCCAATGCAGTTGTGGACAGTGAAACTGTTGAAAATATTTCCAGCTCATCTACCTCAGAAATCACTCCAATCTCAAAGCTTGAGTAAGTTGTTACAAAAAACAAACACAAAAAAGTACCAGATTATGTTTCTTGTTTCTTTTTTTAGTGAAATAGAAAAATCTGGTACTATTCCGATAGCCAAACCAAGTGAAACTGAGCAGTCTGAAACTGATTGTGATGTTGGTGAGGCCCTTGATGCTAGTGCTCCAATTGAACAACCTTCCTTTGTCAGTCCACCTGACAGGTGGGTAGGAGCAGTTGTTTGTCCTTCTTATGGTTTATTTAATATATCTTTTGGTTTTAAACAGCCTTGTTGGCCAGCATATAGAAAATGTATCATCTTCACATGGTAAAGGAAAGATAACAAAATCAGAATTTGAATCAAAAGTTTCAGCAAGTGAACAGGGCGGTGGTGATCCAAAATCTGCATTGAATGCTTCAGATAATTTAAAAAATGAGGTAGGTATATAACTTGCACTATCTCTTACTTCGAAGTCTTCTTACTTTTTGGTGTTTCTTTCAGAGCTCTGATTATACAAAACCAGGAGACATTGACCCTACATCAGTAGCAAGTCCCAAAGATCCAGAAGATATACCAACATTTGATGAATGGAAGAAGAAAGTTATGGAAGTAGAAAAAGAAAAAAGTAAGGAAGTATTTGAGTTCTTTAAATTTTTTTATAAATATTTATAATAACGGTTTGTCTGCAGGTCAGTCGATGCATGCATCTTCTAATGGAGGTTCACATGCCACCAAAAAGGTCCAGAAAAATCGAAATAATTATGCCTCAGTAGAATGTGGTGCCAAAATTCTAGCAGCTAATCCAGAAGCCAAGGTAGGTGTTTAAATATAAAATTTTGTATATATGTAATTTGTTTCCTTTCCTCTTTTTAAAATAGAGCACATCTGCTATTCTTATAGAAAATATGGATCTTTACATGTTGAATCCTTGCAGCACTAAAATTTGGTGAGTTATACACAATTTTAAAAAGTACATTCGTTTAAGTAATTGTCTTTTGTTCTTTTTGAAGGTTTGTTATTGAACTTTGTGAACCAATTCAAGTAAAACAGCTTGATATTGCAAATTATGAATTATTTTCTTCTACTCCTAAAGATTTTCTGGTTTCTATCAGTGACAGGTAAATTCTAAAGCTGTTTCTATAGGGTCTATTTAAAAAAGAACATATTGCTTATATTTTTTAGATATCCAACAAATAAGTGGATTAAGCTGGGTACTTTTCATGGTAGAGATGAGCGGAATGTACAGAGTTTCCCTTTAGATGAACAGATGTATGCAAAATATGTCAAGGTAATGTTTACACATACAGGACTATGTTCTATGGCTTCCCATTTTATGTGCTTTTATTCTTTAGGTTGAGTTGCTATCACATTTTGGATCAGAGCACTTTTGTCCATTAAGCCTTATAAGGTAATGCAGAACAAAATACATTTATTGAGTTTTTGGAAGTCTTTAATGAAATTGTTGTTGATAGGGTATTTGGCACTAGCATGGTGGAAGAATATGAAGAAATTGCTGATTCCCAGTATCACTCAGAACGCCAGGAACTATTTGATGAGGACTATGGTAAGTGACATCAAACAGATGACTGTTAGGTAAGCATAATTACTTTTATTTTCGTTTTTAACAGATTATCCACTGGATTATAATACTGGAGAGGATAAATCCTCAAAAAATCTTCTTGGTTCTGCTACAAGTGAGTATTTTGAGGATTTTCTATTCATTCTATTGGTACTTTTTCTGATTGAATTTTGTTTTAGATGCCATTCTAAATATGGTGAATATTGCTGCTAATATTCTGGGAGCAAAAACTGAAGACCTGACAGAAGGTACCTAATCATTTTATGGGTCTTTTAAATAGGAACTCAACATTGGGCATCTTTCTTAAAATAGGAAATAAAAGTATATCTGAGAATGCCACTGCCACAGCTGCACCTAAAATGCCTGAATCAACTCCTGTTTCAACTCCTGTTCCATCTCCTGAGTAAGTTATAATGTGATATTAAATAGAATTTTGTGATTTATAATTATGATATATGTATTTCTAGGTATGTAACCACTGAAGTACACACACATGACATGGAGCCGTCAACACCAGATACTCCAAAAGAGAGTCCCATTGTACAGTTAGTTCAAGAGGAGGAAGAGGAGGCAAGTCCATCTACAGTGACCCTTCTGGGCAGCGGTGAACAGGAAGATGAATCATCACCCTGGTTTGAGTCAGAGACACAAATATTTTGCAGTGAACTGACCACAATTTGTTGTATTTCTAGTTTTTCAGAATACATATATAAATGGTGTTCAGTTAGAGTTGCTCTTTATCGGCAGCGCAGCCGAACTGCTTTGAGTAAAGGAAAAGATTATCTTGTGTTAGCTCAACCACCCTTACTACTTCCTGCGGAATCAGTAGATGTTTCAGTATTGCAACCTCTGAGTGGAGAATTGGAAAATACGAATATAGAAAGGGAAGCTGAAACTGTTGTTCTGGGTGATTTAAGTAGTAGTATGCACCAGGATGACTTGGTGAATCACACTGTAGATGCAGTTGAACTTGAACCAAGCCATTCTCAAACTCTTTCTCAGTCTCTTCTTTTAGATATTACCCCAGAAATCAATCCCTTGCCTAAAATAGAAGTATCTGAGTCTGTTGAATATGAGGCAGGACATATACCATCACCAGTGATTCCCCAAGAGAGTTCTGTTGAGATCGATAATGAAACAGAACAAAAGTCTGAGAGCTTTAGTTCTATAGAGAAACCATCTATTACCTATGAAACAAATAAAGTTAATGAGTTAATGGATAATATTATAAAAGAAGATGTGAACTCCATGCAAATTTTCACAAAGCTGTCTGAAACAATAGTGCCACCAATAAATACAGCCACTGTACCCGACAATGAAGATGGGGAAGCCAAAATGAATATAGCTGACACAGCAAAGCAAACTTTGATTTCTGTTGTGGATTCTTCTTCATTACCTGAAGTAAAAGAAGAAGAACAGTCTCCAGAAGATGCCCTTTTGAGAGGGTTACAGAGGACAGCTACAGATTTTTATGCTGAATTGCAAAATTCTACAGATCTAGGATATGCTAATGGAAATCTTGTACATGGATCAAACCAAAAGGAGTCAGTATTTATGAGACTTAATAATCGTATTAAAGCCTTAGAAGTTAACATGTCTCTCAGTGGTCGCTATCTGGAGGAGCTTAGCCAAAGGTAAGCTTTATTATGAATTAGCACAGTCAGCTAAAGCTGATTTAGACCAATTCTTACTTCATAGGTACCGAAAACAAATGGAAGAAATGCAAAAGGCTTTCAATAAAACAATCGTGAAACTTCAGAATACTTCAAGAATAGCAGAGGAGCAGGTTGGTTTCTACATCCCTTATTTACTTTTTATTATTCAAAAAAAAATAAATTCCTTTATCATAGGATCAGCGGCAAACTGAAGCCATCCAGTTGCTACAGGCACAGCTGACCAACATGACACAGCTTGTTTCAAATTTATCAGCAACAGTAGCAGAATTGAAACGGGAGGTAATTGTTATTGCTGGTATTGCGAGACCCAAATGATTATTATTTAACCCTCTTCTCATCTCAGGTTTCAGATCGACAAAGCTATCTTGTCATATCTTTGGTTCTTTGTGTTGTCTTGGGACTGATGCTTTGTATGCAGCGTTGTCGAAATACTTCTCAATTTGATGGAGATTATATTTCAAAACTTCCTAAAAGTAATCAGTATCCAAGCCCTAAAAGGTAATATCAGCATTATATTTCACAATTTTATTGTAACCAATATGTATTTTTCCTAATGTGTTAGGTGTTTCTCTTCCTATGATGATATGAATTTGAAAAGAAGAACTTCATTCCCACTCATGAGATCCAAGTCTCTACAGTTAACTGGCAAAGAAGGTAGATTTCTGTGGATATATAATATGTATATATTACATCTGCTTTTTTTTTTTTTTACTTACAGTAGACCCAAATGATTTGTACATTGTAGAACCCCTCAAGTTTTCTCCAGAAAAGAAGGTAATTGTTTATTTCTTTTTAAGTTTATTGCTCATTACTAACTTTTCTTTTACTTGTGTTGTAGAAGAAGCGCTGCAAGTACAAAATTGAAAAAATTGAGACCATAAAGCCTGAAGAACCATTGCACCCCATAGCCAATGGCGACATAAAAGGAAGAAAGCCCTTTACGAACCAGAGAGATTTTTCTAATATGGGAGAAGTTTATCACTCTTCTTATAAAGGTCCTCCATCTGAAGGAAGCTCAGAAACTTCATCACAGTCAGAAGAGTCCTATTTTTGTGGCATTTCAGCTTGCACAAGTCTGTGCAATGGACAGTCTCAAAAGACAAAAACTGAGAAGAGGGCTTTAAAACGAAGACGATCTAAAGTCCAAGACCAAGGAAAATTGATAAAAACTCTAATACAGACTAAGTCGGGATCATTGCCGAGCCTGCATGACATAATCAAAGGAAACAAAGAGATCACCGTGGGAACATTTGGTGTTACAGCAGTCTCGGGACATATCTAAAATTAATTGAACTTTTCATACAGAAGACTTTTTTGTTGTTGTTCTTTGAAGAACAGTCTGTAGTATTTGAAGGGTTTGGGGGAGGGAGAAAATATTAATGGGAAAGGCATTCAGAAATTATGGTTTCTACCTTTTTAAAAAGTAGATGGGATTGTGTCAATCTTGGTTAATGAGCTACAGTTTTACAAAGCTGATCACTTCCTATAAGGACAATGGTAGACATTTTATAAAGATGTTTTTTCACAAGATTAATTACTGGGACAAAAGTAATTTGGAAGCCCAGTTCCTTAGGTGGGATAGGAATGAAAGCCTAAACCTCTTCCTTTAGCTTTGTTCCTATTTCTTGCACCTTCCCATATTTATGTGCCTTTTGTCTATTTATAATGCCACTGGAAGAGGAGGGATAACTTTTTCTGTTATTTGATTTCTTTTATAACTTTGTTAGGTTTTTGAAGCTGCAAACACTACAATGCTTTGAGGGGGTCTGTGCCTGAAGCTCAGGAGTGTGGATCAGACAGTCTAAAGATCCTAAAAACTTGCCAACTGGATCTTTGTTTAGCAAACTCACTGGAAATGAACACTTAATGGAATTTTTAAGTCTGTTCTGTTAGGTAGATGGTGATGCTCTTGTTATTTTCACTTATTCAGACTGGATTACTTCTTACTTAGTTACTAACTCAATGAGGAAAAATCCCTACAGGATCTTTTTTTGCAAACAACTGATATATGCAGACAAATTTTTGACAAATTCACCTTTTAAACACACTTAACCATTTGTGAAGGTTTTCTTTAGCTTACATTTTAAACATACACAATAAACACTAATCCTCCAAACTTTCACTGTTTTTATTAGTATGAATATAAAATTTGAAGGTTTGGCCAATTAGTACAAGTCTCATGATATAATCACTGCCTGCATACATATGCACAGATCCAGTTAGTGAGTTTGTCAAGCTTAATCTAATTGGTTAAGTCTAAAGAGATTATTATTCCTTGATGTTTGCTTTGTATTGGCTACAAATGTGCAGAGGTAATACATATGTGATGTCGATGTCTCTGTCTTTTTTTTTGTCTTTAAAAAATAATTGGCAGCAACTGTATTTGAATAAAATGATTTCTTAGTATGATTGTACAGTAATGAATGAAAGTGGAACATGTTTCTTTTTGAAAGGGAGAGAATTGACCATTTATTGTTGTGATGTTTAAGTTATAACTTATTGAGCACTTTTAGTAGTGATAACTGTTTTTAAACTTGCCTAATACCTTTCTTGGGTATTGTTTGTAATGTGACTTATTTAACGCCTTTTTTGTTTGTTTAAGTTGCTGCTTTAGGTTAACAGCGTGTTTTAGAAGATTTAAATTTCTTTCCTGTCTGCACAATTAGCTATTCAGAGCAAGAGGGCCTGATTTTATAGAAGCCCCTTGAAAAGAGGTCCAGATGAGAGCAGAGATACAGTGAGAAATTATGTGATCTGTGTGTTGTGGGAAGAGAATTTTCAATATGTAACTACGGAGCTGTAGTGCCATTAGAAACTGTGAATTTCCAAATAAATCTGAACACTTGTCTTTATTAATTACTGGCTCTTCTGTCTTTTAAAAGAGAACT